ACCATGAAGGCCAGCATCCCCCTGGGGCGAGAGTCCTGTCTCCTTCCTATATATACTCTCAGTCATCAAAGCCTGGTCTAGTGCCCACTCTGAGCAGGGTACCAGGGACCCAGAGGAGAAGCCCCTGTGCTTGGGGGGACGGATGGATGTTTGCAGATTGCGCTGTCTCAGAGCCCTGCACGGGGTGGATGAACCGGGCTGCCCACAGGCCAGGGAAGCCACAACCCCCATCTACCTTGGGTTCAGGCTGGTGTCCCGACAGATAGCAAGCTGCTGCCCATCTGCCCCCCTCCACTCCCCTCTGAGCTGAAACTCCCAAGGCTCTCTGAGCCTCTGCACTTTGTCTTCCGCTCCAGCAACACTGCTGTAGCCATGCCTTCTCTCCTGGGTGCTGGCAGCTGCCCTTGCCCTCAGCCTCCAGCCCCTCCAGTCCAGCCCCAGAGGGAAGAATCTAACCACACCCTACCTGGCCGTGTTTGCCCCACTGCTTAAAGCCCTCCACTGCTGTTCCATGTATTTGAGGCTGACCGTGCTAGCCACACTCTAACTAAGCTCCAGCTCTTCTATCTTCTAGACCCTGTCCCTCCCTGAGCCTCCTGGCCACATCGAGTCACTGTCGTTTGCTCTAGGAAGCTTTCCCTAACCACCCCCCACTTGACTGTGATGCCCCTCTAGATCCCCCCAAGACATGGGCTTTTGTCTCTCATAGCACAGAGCAGGAGGGGCCTGTCTCCTGGGAGTGCTTTGAGGGTGGGGCCTGTATGTGCCCTCTGCCCTCAGGGCCAGCCAGGACACAGCAGCTGGCAGGGAGAGCCTAGAGCTCACCTGATGCGCCGCTCCTTCTCCTTTGCCCTCTCGGCCTGCTCGATCTTGACCTGGGGCACGTGCTCCAGGTTCTCTAGCAGCTCATCCAGCTGGTGCTCAATGATGGTCAGCATCTGCACGGTGCCCAGGTTGGCCTCCTGCTGGGTGCCGGTGCAGTGCCGGTACACATCCAGCACCTTGCAGTTCAGGCTCTCTAGCAGCTTATCCTGTGGAGGAGGTGGCTTCCAGCAGGGTGCTGGCAGGCGGAAACCCACCCCCATGCCAGTGCCTTCAGCGGTGGCCTGCTGACCTCCCAGGGTGGGGGCCACCGCTTGGCACACAGTGGGAGCTCTGAGAACATGGGCTAAAACAGAACTTGGGGAACTGGCTTTTCTTGGCCAGAGCAGCCTATCCCCCGGGCCCCCTGGAGTCAGCCAGATCCCTGGTTCCAGCCCCTCTCCCAGCTGCCTCTGGTGAGCCAACGGGGCCCAGTCCCCTCCTCCAGGGAACCCTGCACCCTGGGCACCCCACAGGGCTATGTCTTCTCTGAGACTGTTCTGACACTTAGAAAACAGATAACAGCCCCTCCATGTGGGCTATATGAGGAGAGAGGAGCAGCAGGCAGGCAGCTCAGCCCAGCCTGGGCACAGCCAGTGCCCATGGATTCTGGCTGTATCGGGAGCGCTGTCTTGCTCATGGCTGCATCCCACACCCTTGGCCCTGTGCCTGGCACACAGCAGGCACTTGACAGTAGGAAGCCATCCCATGCCCGGGGTGGCCCCAGGCTGTCAGGTTGGGAGCGGGCTGAGCCTTTGTCTGGGTCCTGGCTTCTGCTGCTCAGAACACCACTGGCTTTCTCTTCTCTCCCAATTCTCTCACCCTCTCAGCCTGGCTTGAGGACACGCCTCTTCCCCCCCTTCAGGATCACCTTGCCAGACACAATATATGTGTTTAAGAAGCAGACACATTTGTTGAATAAAAGAATGAAGCAATGGATGAGGCGTGGGGGCAACCAAGCTGGCTGGCACAGGCATCAATACATGTGGTGGCTCCTGGAGGGAGGCAGGGCAAGGGCAGCTGCAGGGCACTCACCCGGGCCTTGTCCTCCATCTTCCCAAGGGCTGTCAGGGCTCCTCCAGTGGGTGCCCAAGGGTCCCTCCTTACCCTGGGCCTCTGGCCACCTTGATCCCCAGCCTACCTGCTGATCGCCCTTGTACTCGCCGAAGTGGAAGACTCGGGCTTTGAGCTCCAGCTCAGCTGCTGTGTCCTCCTCCTTGGTGATGGACATCATCATTGTGGTGACCCACTGCTTCAGCTGGTTGACCTCCCTGTCCCTGGAAGAGGGGAAAACCGGCAGGGCATCAGTCACTCAGCACAGCCCTGGGCACATCGCTTCTCTGAGCCTGTCTGTACAGTGCTTTGCCCCTACCAGCTGTCCTGAGGGCTGAAGGATCATGGGTGCCAAGTCTCTGCATGCCCAGGGGGTCAGAAATGCTGGTAGAATGTAGGGGAAAATGTAAAATATTTAACAATCAACATTAAAGAAAATAAACAGCTTCATTGAGGCATAATTCACAGACAATAAAATTAGCATAACCATCATAAAATATACAAGTCAGTAATTTTTTATATATTCAAG